TCGTCTCAAAAAAAAAAAATTAAACCCCAAAAATATATTAAACAAAAGACATATCCCAATTTTAGAATGTGCAAAGAACTTGAAAAAACATTGCATCAAAAAAGACATACAAATGGCCAATTATCTCATGGAAATATGCTCAGCATCACTAATCATTAGAAAAATACCAATGAAAACCACAGGGTACCACTTCACACCCACTGGAATGGCTATAACTAAAAAAATGCACAATAACAAGTGTTGGTGAGGATGTGGAGAAATTGGAACCCTCACACATGGCTTGTAGGGATGTAAAATGGTGCAGTTTCTGTGGAAAACAGTTTGTCGGTTGCTCAAAATGTTAAACATACAGTTATCATAGAACCCATAAATTCCTCTGCCAGCATATACTCCTAAGTATATAACTAAAAGAAATGAAAACATGGTGTGGTCACTTTAGCCCAAAGACTCTCAGGTTTATTTTGTGGGCCCTTTGGACTGTAACTCCATAAGATCGGTACGGCGCAAGCCACTAGGACTGTTTTTTGTTTTGTTTTGTTTTTGCTTTTGTTTTGAGACAGTCTTGCTCTGTCGCTCAGGCTGGAGTGCAGTGGCGTGATCTCGGCTCACTGTAACCTCCGCCTCCCAGGCTCAAGCGATTCTCCTGCCTCAGCCTCCCCAGTAGCCGGGATTACAGGCGCGCCCCACCACGCCCGGCTAATTTTTGTATTTTTTAGTAGAGAAGGAGTTTCACCATGTTGGCCAGGCTGGTCTTGAACTCCTAACCTCATGATCCGCCCGCCTCAGCCTCCCAAAGTGCCGAACGGTTTTTGGGTTTTTTTTGGTTTTTTGGGGGGGGGGTTTTGCTGACTTTCTTGTTTTGTTTGTTGCTTGCCACGCTGCCATCAAGTGCTCACTGTCGCAAAAGAACCGTCCCCATGCAGTACTGTACTTTTCTTTTCCCTTCTGCCGTCAACCTCGGAGTAGCTTCGCTCCCAGAAGGCCTCAAAGCGCGACCAAAGAGCGTGACAGAGCGCTTTACGACAGTTGCTTTGAGGCAGTACCGGAGGAGAAAGATGGCGGCTACCTTACTAGCTGCTCGGGGAGCCGGGCCAGCACCGGCTTGGGGGCCGGAGGCGTTCACTCCAGACTGGGAAAGCCGAGAAGTTTCCACTGGGGTGAGGAAGGAATCGGGGTTCATAGGACGTGCATGTAGACTTACTCCTTTTTCCCTTTTCCCAGACCACTATCATGGCCGTGCAGTTTGACGGGGGCGTGGTTCTGGGGGCGGACTCCAGAACAACCACTGGGTGAGCTCAGGACAGATTTGTGAAAGGTCTTCGCTCCTTTCCTCACTATTCTGCCATCCTGCAGGTCCTACATCGCCAATCGAGTGACTGACAAGCTGACACCTATTCACGACCGCATTTTCTGCTGTCGCTCAGGCTCAGCTGCTGATACCCAGGCAGTAGCTGATGCTGTCACCTACCAGCTCGGTTTCCACAGGTGCTTGTGGGCAGGGGAGGGGCAAGTATCTGAAACTTTCTCTGTGACTTCCCTGACCCTCTAGCATTGAACTGAATGAGCCTCCACTGGTCCACACAGCAGCCAGCCTCTTTAAGGAGATGTGTTACCGATACCGGGAAGACCTGATGGCGGGAATCATCATCGCAGGCTGGGACCCTCAAGAAGGAGGGCAGGTCAGATCCCCACCCGACCAGAGCACACTTGACGACTGGTGACTCCTCTCCTTCTATCTGGCAGGTGTACTCAGTGCCTATGGGGGGTATGATGGTAAGGCAGTCCTTTGCCATTGGAGGCTCCGGGAGCTCCTACATCTATGGCTATGTTGATGCTACCTACCGGGAAGGCATGACCAAGGAAGAGTGTCTGCAATTCACTGCCAATGGTGAGAGCTTAGGCTTCTGGGCCTATGAGCTTGCAGTGATCCCGGCATCTGAATCTGAACCCAGCTTTCTTCTTTTATCCACAGCTCTCGCTTTGGCCATGGAGCGGGATGGCTCCAGTGGAGGAGTGATCCGCCTGGCAGCCATTGCAGAGTCAGGGGTAGAGCGGCAAGTACTTTTGGGAGACCAGATACCCAAATTCGCCGTTGCCACTTTACCACCCGCCTGAATCCTGGGATTCTAGTATGCAATAAGAGATGCCCTGTACTGATGCAAAATTTAATAAAGTTTGTCACAGAGAATCTTTGTACTTTGGGGTTCTTTTTTTTTTGAC